AGCGACGCTGGCACTTGCACATATGAGGCGGCTTGCATGGCTGTGCTTGAAGAAAGGGTTCTGCAGCTACAGCCTATCTGCAAAGCCCCACGCGAAGTTTGGGCAATGGGCTGTGTGAACCCAGAAAATGGGAGACAGGTCTCAGTTAATTTACAAAGTTTATTTTGCCAAGGGTGAGGACGCGCCCGTGACACAGCCTCAGGAAGTCCTGACATGTGCCCAAGGTGGTCGGGGCACAGCTTGGTTTTATACATTTAGGGAGACAGGATACATCCATCGATACATGTAAGAAGCACATCGGTTCGGTCTGGAAAGACGGGACAACTTGAAGCAAAGGCAGGAAGACTCCAAGCGGGGAGGGAGCGTCCAGGCCACAGATAGGTGAGACACCAACGGTTAAATTCTTTTGAGTTTCTCATTTGCCTTTTCAAAGGAGGCAAATCAGATATGTATCTATCTAAGTGAGCAGAGGAGTGACTTTGAATGGAATGGGAAGCAGGCCTGCCCTAAGCAGTTTCCTGCTGGAGTTTTCCTTAGTGATCTTGGGGGCCCAGGATATCTTCCTTTCACAGCTGATTTCACAAAGCCGGCTGGGTAGGAGGGCCCCAGGGCCGGGTGGCCGTCCGCGTGGCAGGGCGGGGGTCCCAGGGCGGCTGTGCTTGGTGCTGGGAGGCCGCCCGAGGGCAGCGCCGGCCCCGAGTCAGCAGCCGCAGGGCACCCTGGAGATGCGGAACGCCCCCAGCCGTGGGTCAGCAAAGGCGTCTCAGGTGACCCTTAGGGAGGGCTTCTGAGGCAGCCCGTGCGGGGTCCGTCCTGGCTGAGCACTGCGCGGACGGCGCGCCCGCGAGACTCGGACCCGGCCTAGGGCTCAGCGAGCTCTCAGCGGGGCGGGCGGACGCAGGCAGCCCAGGGGAGTGGGGCCCGCCCTGCGCCGCCATCACCCCTTTAAGTGCCAGGCCCGCGGCGCATGCGCAGTCAGGCCGTTGTGCGCAGGCGCAGAGGCGGCGGCGGCGGCGGCGGCGGCGGATGTTTACGGCGGCCGAGGTTGGAGCGGCGCTGCTCGGCCGCGGACACACGAGGGACGCGCCCGAGGAGCTGCAGGTGGCAGCCCAGGCGGTCCGAACCCGTCGGCCGGCCGAGCCTGGAGGTAGAGCCGCCGCCGCCGCCGCCGCCCCTCGGAAATCGCTCTTTTTAAACATTTTTAATTATAGTATTGCCTAAGTGTAATCTTGAACATGGGCGGTGCTGTGAGTGCTGGTGAAGACAATGATGAGCTGATAGATAATTTGAAAGAAGCACAGTATATCCGGACTGAGCTGGTAGAGCAGGCTTTCAGAGCTATCGATCGTGCAGACTATTATCTTGAAGAATTTAAAGAAAATGCTTATAAAGACTTGGCATGGAAGCATGGAAACATTCACCTCTCAGCCCCGTGCATCTACTCGGAGGTGATGGAAGCCCTAGATCTGCAGCCTGGACTCTCGTTTCTGAACCTGGGCAGTGGCACTGGGTATCTCAGCTCCATGGTGGGCCTCATTCTAGGTAAGTGTGGAAGGAGAGTCTGAAAACTCATCTCTACATGTTTTCTTATTCTTAAACCTTTTAGGTCCTTTTGGTGTGAACCATGGGGTGGAACTTCACTCAGATGTGATAGAGTATGCAAAGCAGAAACTGGACTTCTTCATCAGAACAAGTGATAGTTTTGACAAGTAAGATGAAATACTATCCATTGGCTCAGATGTTTTAGTTGCAGGAAGCATTTTTTACTTCCAGGTTTGACTTCTGTGAACCTTCCTTTGTTACTGGGAATTGCCTGGAGATTTCTCCGGATTGTTCTCAGTATGATCGTGTATACTGTGGGGCTGGCGTGCAGAAAGAGCATGAAGAGTACATGAAGAATCTTCTCAAAGTGGGAGGGATCCTTGTCATGCCACTGGAAGAGAAGGTCAGATTCCCTTCATAACTGACATTTCTGCATTTTGAATATTCTCATTTTGTCTCTGGGATAGTTGACTAAGATAACACGCACAGGTCCTTCAGCTTGGGAAACCAAAAAGATTCTTGCTGTTTCTTTTGCTCCTCTGATCCAGCCCTGCCATTCAGAGTCAGGAAAATCAAGACTTGTCCAGTTACGTAAGTATACCAATCTTTACTTATTTTATCTTATTTGACTGTGTCTCACTCTTCTGTGCTGCAGCACCAGTGGCAGTTCGCAGCCTCCAGGACTTGGCTCGCATCGCCATCCGGGGCACCATTAAAAAGATTATTCATCAGGAAACTGTGAGCAAAAACGGAAACGGACTAAAGAACACCCCCAGGTTTAAACGAAGGAGAGTTCGCCGCCGTCGAATGGAAACGATTGTCTTTTTGGACAAAGAAGTCTTTGCCAGTCGGATTTCCAACCCCTCAGATGACAACAGCTGTGAAGACTTGGAAGAGGAACGGAGGGAAGAAGAAGAGAAGACCCCGCCGGAAACAAAGCCAGACCCCCCAGTGAACTTCCTACGCCAGAAGGTCCTGAGCCTCCCTCTGCCAGATCCCCTGAAATACTACTTGCTTTATTACAGAGAAAAATAAGTCTCCTGTTTGAAAGGGGGAAATAGGAAGAGCAGATTGCTGAGTGTGAAGTTCGTGCTGCCTGTGTGCTGTTGAAGGGTCACCTGGAGGCAGACGTTGTGGGGAAGGGAACTGCTGGGCTCATCCACACCATGGTTTTCTTCTAGTTCCTGATTGACCTCTAAAATTCTATTCAGTTGTATGATTTGTTTACATAGTTCCACAAGACCTTCATTGCATAGAAGATTGTTTTCCCAAAGTGGAGAGAATCTTCATAGAGAAAAAGAGAAGGCTGTTTCTTTTTCGGCTCTGACGAAACACTGAAGTCTGCGTAAGAGAGACTGTTTGATGACCGTCCCTCATGCAACATGCACGGTACTCACTAAAAATGAAAACTGAAGTGGAAACTAACCTGTGTTGCTTATAAAGTGTGAAAGCACAAGCTTATAAATGTATAAAATCTTTTCTGGGTGTGACGCACCTGCGTCCAAGTTTGAATTTTTATGATATGTACCACTTAATTACTGGCACTGAGTATCACTGAATTTCTTAGTTTTCTAGTGGGGAAACATTATTGAGAAGCCCTCCCTTATTTTAAGTAAGTTGATTAAATCTTATGTGAGTTGCCAGTTGTAATTTTTCAAAGGAAAAATTTTGATGGGGTGGAGGAATGAATTGCCAGATAATCTTTCTGGAATTCCGAGAGAATTCCAAAGAGGGTTTTTTTTTTTTTTTTTAGGACATCTTTTGATACCTTTAAAAGAACCACTGTCAAGTAATCCTTAAAAGAATATCTTGGAAAAGGAAACAGATTTTTTCCTGTGTGTAAGCAATAAGTGAAGTTACATTTGCCCTAACCCTAGGGATGATTCTTTACCCAGTTTTAAAGCCCATCATGGTATTCTAAGGTGTTGACACCCTCCATCCTCAGAGCAGGTCGAAAATATTAAATAGACTGGGGACTCTATGATGGGCAGCCTGTGCTTTTTGACTTCAGTTTGCTATTTTTCTGTGATCACATTAGTACTGATTCATAGATTCTATCTTTTATAATTCTGGAGAAAAAGATTTGTTAGTTTTGTAATTTTTTTGTAAGACCAAATGTATGTATTTTAGTAGCTCCATTGCATGAGAAGAGTGTAACTCACACTGACTTGTGATATCAGCCTTCTCTGGGCCTTGTGTGTGGAGAGCTTTCTATCTTACCAAGTGGTAGGGCTAAAAGAACAACAGCCTTTTTGGTAGTCACATAGCAGAATGATCAGAGTTACATTGCTTATTCCAAAACATTGGTTCTTTTTAAAACATTTTTTTTTACCCAAAGAAAAGAATAATAGAAATTACTAACAATAAATATAAATTCAGAGTGTTGATATAGGATTCAGTATCCAGAGTTTATTTTTAATCTTAATCCTCAGCTTCTTGGGAGTTGCTGGGCTTCAGTGTCTCTGTGGTTTCACCAGCTTAGCTTGAGCTCTGGTTATTTTGGATCTTTTCTGCTTTTTTTAAGTAACTGAGTCATTTTTACCACACAGTCCAGTTTGCATGTATAGCTAGGAAACATGTATTGCTCTAGATTGGGCAGTTTAAGTCATTTTAAAGAAAGTTAGTTCATAGTTGTTGCCTTTTAACTCATAGTCAAGCTTCAGTCTTTCAAAGAGAAATGTGTGATTTTCATTTACTTGCTGATATTTTGTAGTTTGGAGATCCTTGTGGGCATTATTCTAACTGATACGTAGACACTTACTTGGAAATTTTTGGACATTATATTAAATGAGTGCTATCTGTGAAATTGGTTATATTAGGTGGCTTGACTAATGTTTTTTCTATAATTGTATATGGACTGCATTTTTAAAAAAACCGCATTTGCCTTTATGCTAGATTGTAAAAAATTATATTAGAATGCATAAGACATGTTTTTCCTTCATATGCTAGACTTTTCCTAGCATTTCGTATTTCTGTGTTGTCAGTGTGTGATTTTTAAACCGGAATTTGGTTTAAAAAAAATCTGGTGGTAATATATGTGAGAAATACTTTGGTGTTTACCTTATGAAAATAAAGGATTGTAAGTAAAGTTTCCTGCGCACCTTATACCAGAATTCAGTATAATACACTACTTTCTGTTTTCAAACAGATAAATCATAATATAGTCTGTATTATCTGTAAGATCTGTCTTGTAAACCACATTCTTGACAACTATTTGCTTTTGAGTAGTTTGTATTTTAATATGTGACTTTTGTCTTGAAAAGTAGTAAAGCCATAGACTTGTGCAAAACAAGTTTCAAGTTTATAGATATTAAGTTTGTAATGTGAGCATCAAATGTGTATGTAAAAATACTTTTTACCAGTCTGGAACTTGGGAAAATCCAGGGAATTTGAAACATAGATTTTAATGAGCTGGTAAACACAAATCATGTCAATAAAGGTAGTCAGGATATTTTATCCTTAGCATTGCTTCTGCATCCTGTGTAGGATTCCAATTCTTGAATATGTTCTTTTCAAAATCTTAAGAAAAGAACCTTTTTTCTTTATTAACATCATGTGTTTACTTTCAGCAAATATTTGTATTACTGCTTGATTCTGTGACAGTCACAATAGATGTAGAGAAGGCATTATTTTTCATTAATAAATGTGAAATTGGAATGGACAAATGGAGAAGTGGCTGGCTCCAAGTACATA